ACCTCAGCCTCCCTACTAGCTGTGGTTACACTTGCGCACCACCACGCCCGGCTAATTTTTTAAATTTTTCTGTAGAGACGGGGTCTTACTACATTGCCCAGGCTGGTTTTGAACTCCTGGCCTCAAGTGATGCTACGGACTTGGCCTCCCAAAGTGCTGGGATTCCAGGCACAAGCCACTGTGCCTGGTAGTGGACATTGTTAGCAGTGACTAAAGCAGAGAACGAGAAGGGGGAGGCCGCTGTAAACACATGAAGACAGGCAGCGTAAGAGAAAGTCACGAGGGCAGGAATAACATCCAGGCATACTTCAGATCCCAGCTCAAGAAACCACTCCCAGGCCAGGCGCGGTGGCTCACGCCTGTCATCTCAGCACTTTGGGAGGCCAAGGCGGGCGGATCACAAGGTCAGGAGTTTGAGACCAGCCTGGCCAACATGGCGAAACCCCGTCTGTACTAAAAATACAAAAGATTAGCCGGGCGTGGTGGCGGGCGCCTGTAATCCCAGCTACTCGGGAGGCTGAGGCAGGAGAATCGCTTGAACCTGGGAGGCAGACGTTGCAGTGAACTGAGATCGCACCATTGCACTCCAGCCTGGGTGACAGAGCAAGACTCCCGTCTCAAAAAACGAAAGAAAAGAAAGAAACCACTCCCAGACTCCCTGCCTGGGCGGGATCCTTTGATCAAGCCCTCAACATGCCTTGGGGCTCTCTTCACAATGGTAAGTTTGCATTTGTTTGTGTGATTCTAGGCCTCCTCTTATTTTCTTGAACAGGCCTCATCTGGCTTTGTTCATCTTTATGTCTCCAGCATCCAGCACAATCCCTGCCATTAGGGTCATGGCTTCATAAAAACGTCACGAATGCAACGCAGAAGTGCATGCATGCATGAATAAATGAATGATGCATGAAAAGAGCAATCTCCCTGTCCTGGAAGCAGCTTCCCCTAGGGGTGGGGGTGGGGTGCGGAGGCAGGGGCAGCCAGTGATGTCACAAGAGGTGGCTGGGATGGAACGTTCTGGAAGGTTGAATGGGGTAGAAGGCCTGTTGTGGAGGGAAACCACCCATCCTCCTGCCTCCCACCACCACCATCATCCTGGCTGGACGGAGAGGGTGACGGGGGCTGGGAAGGGGCAGCTCATGTTCAGGTTTCCAGGAGGGGCTACCTGTTGACTGTCTTTGCAGGAAGAAGAAAACACCTGAGTGACCAGATGTCCCAGCTCCAGGTGCCTTGCCAGATGGCCAGAACCACACCTCTTGAAGAGTGACAGGTGCCAGTGGTATGGGAGAAGGGCATGCGTTTTCTTTTCTTCCTGTTAAACTCCCTGCTTTTTTGCTTTGCAGTGCTGTGGAGCATGGTTTCTGCACACCTGGAATGACTGGAACCCCAAAGACTCAAGAAGGAGCTAAAGATCTTGAAGTAGACATGAATAAAACAGAAGGTATATTGCACTAAAGAGTACGTGGGAGAGAGATTTGCCACCCAACTCTGGTGACTATTTGCAGTTACTCCCAGGCTGTGGACCACCTGTCGAGATGGAGAAGTCCTTCTGAGGCTATCCAAACACGGACCAGGCCATGAGACCCCGATGACCATCCCTGAATTTTTTCGAGAGTCAGTCAACCGATTTGGAACTTATCCAGCCCTCGCATCCAAGAATGGCAAAAAGTGGGAAATTCTGAATTTCAACCAGTACTATGAGGCTTGTCGGAAGGCTGCAAAATCCTTGATCAAGGTAAGATTCATTCATTCATTCTCCTTTGTTCATTTTGTTTTTCTGTTTGCTTTTTCCTTCCCAGCTGGGTTTGGAGCGTTTCCACGGAGTTGGTATCCTGGGGTTTAACTCTGCAGAGTGGTTTATCACTGCTGTTGGTGCCATCCTAGCCGGGTAAGGTCATTGGCTTGGTTCATGGTGAGGGTGATGCACACACGAATTTGTTTTCTTTTCCCAGGGGTCTTTGTGTTGGTATTTATGCCACCAACTCTGCCGAGGTTTGTCAATATGTCATCACTCATGCCAAAGTGAACATCTTGCTGGTTGAGAATGATCAACAGTTACAGAAAATCCTTTCGGTAAACCCCTACCCAGCACTGCCTGCCAAAGTTGCCATGAAGCCCACAGGGAACTTTCTTTCAGATTCCACAGAGCAGCCTAGAGCCCCTAAAAGCGATCATCCAGTACAGACTGCCAATGAAGAAGAACAACAACTTGTACTCTGTAAGTGTGGGAGGTGGGCACTGGGGAAAGGGTCTCATCCTCCGCTTGTCTTTTCTGTCCACAGTGGGATGATTTCATGGAACTTGGCAGAAGTATCCCTGACACCCAACTGGAGCAGGTCATCGAGAGCCAGAAGGCGAATCAATGCGCAGTGCTCATCTACACTTCAGGGACCACAGGCATACCCAAGGGAGTGATGCTCAGTCATGACAACGTACGCCAAAGTCCCTTTGCTCTGGAGTGGTGTGAGGCACCTTGGATTGTCCCTTATGTTACAGATCACGTGGATTGCAGGAGCAGTGACAAAGGACTTTAAACTGACAGACAAGCATGAGACGGTGGTTAGCTACCTCCCACTCAGCCATATTGCAGCACAGATGATGGACATCTGGGTACCCATAAAGATTGGGGCGCTCACATACTTTGCTCAAGCAGATGCTCTCAAGGTAAGATTGAGTAAGGACCTGGGGCTCCGACTTGCTGTGGCTAACCTAGCTTCGTTCCATACAGGGCACCTTGGTAAGTACTCTAAAGGAGGTAAAACCTACTGTCTTCATTGGAGTGCCTCAAATTTGGGAGAAGATACATGAGATGGTGAAGAAAAATAGTGCCAAGTCCATGGGCTTGAAGAAGAAGGCATTCGTGTGGGCAAGAAACATTGGCTTCAAGGTCAACTCAAAAAAGATGTTGGGGTAGGTGGAGCATCCAGAGGGCTGGGAGGGTACCTTCTCCACTTGACGGCATTCTTATTCACAGGAAATATAATACTCCCGTGAGCTACCGCATGGCTAAGACTCTCGTGTTCAGCAAAGTCAAGACATCCCTTGGCTTGGATCACTGTCACTCTTTTATCAGTGGGACTGCGCCCCTCAACCAAGAGACTGCCGAGTTCTTTCTAAGCTTGGACATACCTATAGGCGAGTTGTATGGGTTGAGTGAGAGCTCGGGACCCCACACGATATCCAACCAGAATAACTACAGGCTTCTAAGGTACCAGCCCCCGGGGCAGACCCCTGCTCCTCGAGCCTGTTTCTCTGCTTCTGTCCCCTGGCAGCTGTGGCAAGATCTTGACTGGGTGTAAGAATATGCTGTTCCAGCAGAACAAGGATGGCATTGGGGAGATCTGCCTCTGGGGTAGGCACATCTTCATGGGCTATCTGGAAAGTGAGACTGAAACTACAGAGGCCATCGATGATGAAGGCTGGCTACACTCTGGGGATCTGGGCCAGCTGGACGGTCTGGGTTTCCTCTATGTCACCGGCCACATCAAAGGTACCAGGGGCTGAGCTCTTTGGGAATCTCCTCTGGACATGTACCAAGCCAAGCTCTGTTCCAGAAATCCTTATCACTGCTGGTGGTGAAAATGTGCCCCCCATTCCTGTTGAGACCTTGGTTAAGAAGAAGATCCCCATCATCAGTAACGCCATGTTAGTAGGAGATAAACTGAAGTTTCTGAGCATGTTGCTGACGCTGAAGGTAACATGGGTTTGCTGTCATTGGGGGAAGTCGCATGGGTGGTGACAGAGGTGTCTGGGGGCAGTGTGAGATGAATCAGATGAGCGGAGAACCTCTGGACAAGCTGAACTTCGAGGCCATCAACTTCTGTCGGGGTCTGGGCAGCCAGGCATCCACCGTGACTGAGATTGTGAAGCAGCAAGACCCCCTGGTCTACAAGGCCATCCAGCAAGGCATCAATGCTGTGAACCAGGAAGCCATGAACAATGCACAGAGGATTGAAAAGTGGGTCATCTTGGAGAAGGACTTTTCCATCTATGGTGGAGAGCTAGGTGAGTGGCCATGACATTTGGAGGCTGGTCCCCACAACTCAATTGATTTCTCCTTTCTCGATAGGTCCAATGATGAAACTTAAGAGACATTTTGTAGCCCAGAAATACAAAAAACAAATTGATCACATGTACCACTGACTGCTTTGATGGAGCTGCTCTCAGCTGTTCTGATGGTGAGATTCAGTTGCTTGGCTTTGCTGGGCTACATGTGATAACTTGTGTTTCTCCTCTTTGCAGCCTTCAGCAGGAAGACCTCATTGCAATAAGTGAAATGCTGCTCTAGGTAGAAGCTCTCCCTGCTGTTTTTAAGAAGCCACATTCCTCATTGGTCAGTTTCTTGATTGTTCGTCTGTTGGAGAGGTGCTCCCTAGAAGAACCTGCCATACGTTTCAAAGCAATAAAATCACTGTATATCTTTCTAAGGACCTTCAAGTCATGACTCCAGGGAAGCCTATTGGGAAGTCTACTAAAAACTGCCTGATTTACAAGAAAGACCTGAACTTGTGGGCTCCCATTTGATTTTTTTCTCCTCAGGGGACTCAGACATTAGAAAGAAAAAGCCTCACAGATTTGAAGAACTGGACCCCCAAATCAACTCACCTGCCTGGAAGCAACTGGGAAACCCTTCCAATAAGTCCTGATAATAAAGCACTTCAGGGTCCCATGTCTTGATTTTTGGCTTGATAGAAATAC